CCCTTGCCCCGTTGCCGCCCTCCATGCAGGTGCCGTTTTGCAGAGGCCACTTTCCCGAGGGAGCTGGTTGCAAGGGCCCGGCGGGATGGGACCTGGGCGGGGCCTCAGAGCCGAGGCTCCCGCGCCGGCCGTGGATTTCCAACCAAGCTGTGTGGACTGGCAGGTGTTGGGGGAGTGGAGCGGGAGGCCTCGTTTGCATCGAAGGCTTCTTGATTCCAGGCTGCACCAACAGATGTGGGCCTCCTGTCCCAAGCGCCCACCAACCTCCTTGCAGCGTGGGGAAACTGAGGCCCGCAGGGGGCTCACGTGCCTCCCGCGCACGGTGACGCGGCAGGGGGCGGGGCCGGGAGGGGCGCGCCGGGATCCTCACCTGCCCGCCCAGTCCCCCGCCGAGAGGGGAGGAGCCGGCGGCTGCCAGGCCAGGGCCGGCGGGCATGGCGGGCTCCGGGCCGCGGCCGCGGAGCTGGGGCCGGCGGGAGGCGGGCGCCCGGGACGAGGCGGCGGCGGCCGGGGGACGCGGCCCGGGGCCGTGCCGGTGCTCGCAGGGGAGGCGGGCGTGGATCGCCCCGGGGAAGCCGGCCATGCCCGCCGCGTGGACGCCGTGAGTACCGAGCCCCGGCCCCCGAGCCCCGGGACCCGGGCCGCGAGCTTCCGGCTCTGGACCCCGCACCCCGAGCCCCTGGACCAGGGCCGCGAGCCCCGGGCGCTGCTGGTCGCCCACGCGCTTCTTGGGGGAACAAAGGCGGGCGTGGACCGTCCCGGCGGGCGGATGGGGGACTCAGGCCGGCACGGGGCTTGTCGATCTGCGGGCAGCTCCCCGCGGGCGGACTGGGCACGGGGCTCCCTCCTCCATCCCCACTGCGGGGCTCCTTCGGGCCGGGCGCGGTTGGGCGGGCGGCGGGGTGTGGCGGCGCCTTTGTTCCAAACCTTGGCCTGTGGTTGGGGGTCCTGCGGCTGGGACCCGCCCCTGACCCCTCCCTGCCCAGAGGGGCTGTCTTTGGGTGCAGAAGGAGCTGGTGGGGTCCAGCCGGGTGACCCAGGCCGAGGCCGGCAGAAGACAGCCTGATGCCTTGAAGACTTCCTCTTGCACTTTTGTTGGAGGGTGCTGGTTTGCTAAAAGCAGAGAGTATTTTTCTTTTTATTTATTTTGTTTTTAATTTTTTAATTTTAGCTCCAGCTCAGTTGCCCAGACTGGAGAGCAGTGGCCAATCATAGCTTACTGCCTCCTGGAACTCCTGGCTCAATCGATCCTCCTGGATAAGCCTCCTCCGGGTACTATAGGTGTGCACCACCAAGCTCAGCTAATTATTTTTGCTGAGCCACGTGCCTTTGTCCTTTATTGCAGCTTCATGGCGGCTGAAGAGATGCATTGGCCTGTCCCTATGAAGGCCATTGGTGCCCAGAACCTGCTAACCATGCCTGGGGGCGTGGCCAAGGCTGGCTACCTGCACAAGAAGGGCGGTACCCAGCTGCAGCTGCTGAAATGTGAGTCCCTGGGGTGGTAGGGTGCACAGTAGGCTCACCTTCCTGCCCTTGCCACCTCCCACAGGGCCCCTGCGCTTTGTCATCATCCACAAACGCTGCGTCTACTACTTCAAGAGTAGCACCTCTGCCTCCCCGCAGGGCGCCTTCTCCCTGAGTGGCTATAACCGGTAAGTGCCCGACCTGCCTGCTGACCTCGGGCCCAGGCCGTGACCCCTGGCGCTGTGCCCCCAGGGTGATGCGGGCGGCTGAGGAGACCACGTCCAACAACGTTTTCCCCTTCAAGATCATCCATATCAGCAAGAAGCACCGCACGTGGTTCTTCTCGGCCTCCTCCGAGGAGGAGCGCAAGGTGACTGGGGGTCCGAGGACGAGTGCAAGGTGACCGTGCCCACCACAGCCCCGCTGACCTGCAGAGCTGGATGGCCTTGCTGCGCAGGGAGATTGGCCACTTCCACGAAAAGAAAGACCTGCCCTTGGACACCAGGTGAGCCCGGGCCCAGGGCATACCGGGCAGTGCACCGTCCGCCCCAACGCACCCTGCATTGCAGCGACTCCAGCTCGGACACAGACAGCTTCTACGGCGCAGTTGAGCGGCCTGTGGATATCAGCCTTTCCCCGTACCCCACGGACAATGAAGGTGAGGTCTTTCTCCGCATCCACTGCCCGTTTTTGGCTCTCACCACCCCCCTCTCCCCATGCAGACTATGAGCACGACGATGAGGATGACTCCTACCTGGAGCCTGACTCCCCGGAGCCCGGAAGGCTTGAGGGTAGGTGGGGCGGGTGGGCCCGGGGAGCTCTGCAGGGTCCAACCCGGGTCTCTTTGCTCTGCAGATGCCCTGATGCACCCACCGGCTTACCCACCACCCCCAGTGCCCACGCCCAGGAAGCCAGCCTTCTCTGACATGCCCCGGGCCCACTCCTTTACCTCCAAGGGCCCCGGTCCCCTACTGCCACCCCCGCCCCCTAAGCACGGCCTCCCAGATGTTGGCCTGGCTGCTGAGGACTCCAAGAGGGACCCACTGTGCCCGAGGCGGGCTGAGCCTTGCCCCAGGGTACCTGCTACCCCCCGAAGGATGAGCGATCCCCCTCTGAGCACCATGCCCACCGCACCCGGCCTCCGGAAACCCCCTTGCTTCCGGGAGAGTGCCAGCCCCAGCCCGGAGCCCTGGACCCCTGGCCACGGGGCCTGCTCCACTTCCAGTGCTGCCATCATGGCCACTGCCACCTCCAGAAACTGTGACAAACTCAAGTCCTTCCACCTGTCCCCCCGAGGACCACCCACATCTGAGCCCCCACCTGTGCCAGCCAACAAGCCCAAGTTCCTGAAGATAGCTGAAGAGGACCCCCCAAGGGAGGCAGCCATGCCCGGACTCTTTGTGCCCCCCGTGGCTCCCCGGCCTCCTGCGCTGAAGCTGCCAGTGCCTGAGGCCATGGCGCGGCCCGCAGTCCTGCCCAGGCCAGAGAAGCCGCAGCTCCCGCACCTCCAGTGAGTTTGTGTGGCGGCTGCAAGCCCTGCCTATGGTCCTGCCTTCCTCTCCCTGCCCCTCCAGGCGATCACCCCCCGATGGGCAGAGTTTCAGGAGCTTCTCCTTTGAAAAGCCCCGGCAACCCTCACAGGCTGACACTGGCGGGGACGACTCGGACGAGGACTATGAGAAGGCAAGGCTGAGCGGCAAGCCTGGGTCCCAGTGACGTTGGCACTGACACCGTCAGCCTCTTGCAGGTGCCACTGCCCAACTCGGTCTTCGTCAACACCACGGAGTCCTGCGAAGTGGAAAGGTCAGCACAAAGCCCTGTGTGTGCTGGGTCCTACTCACCCGCTAATATGACTGTCTTATTTTAGGTTGTTCAAGGCTACAAGCCCCCGGGGAGAGCCCCAGGATGGACTCTACTGCATCCGGAACTCCTCTACCAAGTCGGGGAAGGTAGGCGCCAGGGGAAGATGCCCCAGGGCCCCGGAGCCGTCAGCCTCCCGCTTCCGTCCTGTAGGTCCTGGTTGTGTGGGACGAAACCTCTAACAAAGTGAGGAACTATCGCATTTTTGAGAAGGTGAGAGGGCTCTGAGTGGGACGGGGACCCTGCTGCTGACGCTCCCCCTTCTCTTCCCCCACAGGACTCTAAGTTCTACCTGGAGGGCGAGGTCCTGTTTGTGAGTGTGGGCAGCATGGTGGAGCACTACCACACCCACGTGCTGCCCAGCCACCAGAGCCTGCTGCTGCGGCACCCCTACGGCTACACTGGGCCTAGGTGATGGCAGTCCATGTGGCTGCCAGGCCAAGGCAGTCACAGGGGCCCTGACCCCAGGCCACACAGACGGACATGGGCCCACATGGGAGGGTGAGCAGGAGCAAGGCTGTGCTTGCCTAGGGCCTCTGTGATGGACATCTCGTAGGACCCAGCCAGTCTCATCCAGCAGGTTGGGTTCTAGGGCTGAACCAGGCGCCAGGCTCCAGAGGACGAAGGGACTCTGTTGCCCCACACTAACTTGCCCTGTCCCAATCCCAGAAACCCAGGACCAAGCTGTGCCTGGGCTCCAAGGACAGGAACACTGGTCCCCCCATCACACTCACCCCTAAGTGGGCTGGGAGCCAGGCAGGGCCAGGGCAGCTGGGTGGGGGCCGGGGCTGGCCCTGGGACCCCCAGGAACGCTAAGACACAGGCTCCAGTAGGGGCTGTTGCCTCCAATAAAGCAGCAGTGAGCTTTGCCTTGGTGGCTGGGGCTTGATTGGGAAGGAGGGGATTACCAGCTTACTGGGTGCCCATGCTGATGTCTAAGTGGTGACCGCAGCAGTACCCGGGAACCCCAACAGTTGGTTGTCTTGTCTTCCAGGGTGCAGGTCACTGAGTGACTTCCCCAGGGTGCACAGCGAGTAACAGATCAGGACCCAAACTTGGGCAGTCTGGGCTGGGAGCCCACACCCCACTCACCAGTTCTGCTGCCTCAGGTCAGGCCAGGGCAGTGCTGCTGCAGAGCTAGAAGGCCCTGCAGCTACAGCTGCTTCATTCCCTGCATTAGTGCCTGGTTACTGGGTACCTCCTGAGTGGCTGTCCCCGTTCCAGAACTTGCATACACTGAGCGGGCTACAGAGCTAGAAGGCCCTGCAGCTACAGCTGCTTCATTCCCTGCATTAGCGAGCAGTTATTGGGTACCTCCTGCATGCCTGGTCCCATTCCAGACAGGGGCCTCTGGCCTGGCTGAGTTCACAGCCCAGTCTGGGGACAGCTGGGTATGAGGTGCTTACGGCACAGTGTCCAGGGCAGCTGGGTGTGCAGGGACTGGGGGCTCCCGGAAGATTTTTTGGAGGAAGTAACAGCTACGATGGGATGGGAACAGTGGACCCTAAGCAGGCCAAGGGTGCGTAGGGACGGTGGTACCCAGATGCCCAAGTCTTCCAGGCAATACCTGGCTCAGGCCCAGCCCCAATCCATCCCCTTACTTTCTGCCATGGAGTTCCAGCAGGTCACTCTCCCTGGCACACCTTCCAGGCTGGATTTTTAATGAAACAGACTCAGGGAGGTAGGGGCTGGCAGGGACCCTAGAATCCTTGTGATTTTTCTTAGCACCTTATGTCAGGGAAACCTAAACTGAGGTCAGCACTTGGGCCCACTGACAGTGACTGACTGGGGGAGAAGGTCCTGCAGCCCCCTTCCCCTGGGTGTGTTCTGGGGACCTGTGGTTTGCTGGCGGAAACAAGTGATGAGGCTGGTTAGCGGATGTGGGAGGCTGTGACCCCAGGGGGCCATAGGGTGCGGTGGAACTGCAGGCCCTGCAGATGACGGCAGCCAGCTGCTTCCAGGAACCAGGTGTCCAAGGCCACCTCTGCAGGGGTTTCCTCTTCAGCCTGCCTGGGGTGAGAGGTCAGTGCACCACAGCCGAGGCTGGAGCACAGGGAGCTTCTGTTGTTCTGATCTATCTCTGGAAAACCAGCCATTCCTCCTCCCTGCAGTCAGAATTCTTTGCCCTGTCTGACCTGAACTTGCTTAGGGAGTCATGCCACTCCCCACTGTGGCCATAGTTTCTCTTCCTGTAAAATTTTATTATTTTAGTTTTTTGTTTTTGAGATGTAGTCTCACCCTGTCGCCCAGGCTGGAGTGCAATGCCGTGATCTCCGCTCACTGCCACCTCCGCCTCTCTAGTTCAAGCGATTTTCCTGCCTCAGCCTCCCGAGTAGCTGGGATTCCAGGCGCCCGCCACCACGCCTGGCTAATTTTTTGTATTTTTAGTAGAGACGGGATTTTATCATGTTGGCCAGGCTGGTCTCGAACTCCTGACCTCAGGTGATCTGCCCACCTTGGCCTCCCAAAGTGCTGGGATTACAGGCATGAGCCACTGTGCCTGGCCCCTTCCTGTAAAATTTTTAAATGGAGAATTGGGTGCGAGATGTGGTTTCCAGCCTGGTGCCTGGGGTGCTGAGCTAGTGAGTGGTGCAGTCCAGGACACCTTTGCTTTATGTCACTTACACGGTCACCTGGAGCCGGCTCAAGTGGCTAAAGCATCCTGGGGCCCAGAGCCAGGTGATAGGTCCCTCTGGCCAACTGGACAGTTGAGGCCTGTGGTTACCCGAAGCCCAGCTGGGGCCCTGGTCCAGCCTCGCCTCCCAGACTCTGCACCTGCTAGCACAGCTGTCCACGTCTGTGTGAGCTGCTCTAGGCCGAGGGCCTCAGTTTCAAGAGTGTGTTGGGGTGGGATGGGGCAGGCCGTGGTCCTCCAGCATGAAGAAGGAGCCATGAGGAGTTCCCATGACCTCCCGAGACTTGCCATAAGTGTTCTAGTCCACATATAAGGGTAGGGTTGGGATTACCATTTACTGACCACATCTGTGAGGTGCCGAGCTGGGTGCTTGACATCATTTGCTTGGAGAAGCAGCTGCTAGTAGACCCATTTTACAGGTGAGAGAACCAAGTCTCACAGAGGCCTGGGTTCAAGTCCCACCTCTGCCACTAACTGGCATGTGACCCTATCTATCCTTCACTGCTCTGAGCCTAGACCCTGGCCCCTGCCTGGCTCCCTGCCAGGCTCCCTGCCACCCCTCACGACCTCTGATGGTCGTTGTGGGGGTCTCTTGCCTGGCTCCCAGGGCTAGGGTTAGGGCTCTGGAGGTGCTTTCACTCAACCAAGGGGGCCACAGCACTGGGGAGTGAAACTGCCCCGCCTCACCCTGCGTTGCCCTCTGGGTCTGTGAGGGTGGGCTGGCAGGAGGCCTAGGCCTTGCCCTAGGGGCAGTCCTGCTTCCTCATTTTATAGATAGGGAAACTGAGGCTTTGGGAGGACTCACTGACATACCTACCTTCAAGATGAGTTCAGGTGGGCTCAGTTCTGGGGCTTGGGAAAAGGGCCCCAGTGGCTTTGGGAAGCACCCCCAGCCCAGGGTGAAACATGCTTCTTCTCTTCCTGTGGTTCCATCCGAAGGATTGTGGTGAGCCCCGTGCCTTCAGTTAATAAAGATTTGTATTGTGAAAAGATTTTTTCTTTTTTTTTTGGGACACAGTCTCACTCTGTCGCCCAGGCTAGAGTGGATTGGCGTGATCTCGGCTCAATGCAAATCTCCAGGGTTCAATCGATTCTCCTGCCTCACCCTCCCATGTAGCTGGGATTACAGCTGCCTGCCAAATTTTTGTATTTTTAGTGGAACCGGGGTTTCACCATGTTGGCCAGGCTGGTCTTGAACTCCTGACCTCAACTGATCCGCCCACCTTGGCCTCCCAAGTGCTGGGATTACAGGCGCGAGCCACGGCGCCCAGCCTTGAAAAGATGTTTTTAGAACCAGAAGAAACCTCGGTTCCCACTGATCCTTCTGGGCCACGTTGTGCGGAGCTCCCCTGCTGGTTGGGGCTCAGCGCAGCCCCAGGGAGGTGCTTCCTGCACCTCAGGATGGGCGAGGGTGGGCATTGGGGGAGAGGGGGACCTGGGACCTGCGGCTTAGTTCCCTGAGGCAGGCAGGGCTTATTGGGGCCATTTCATAGAAAGGCAGATTGAAGCTCAGCAGGGAAGAGGCTTTTGAGGGTGATCCAGGCGCTGGAGGGATGGCCTAGGACACCAGGGTCACACCAGGAACATGGGAGGGCCGTGCTTGTCTCTAGACGAGGGGAATGGGGGAAGGGCCACAACCTCTGTTTCTGTGACCCAGCAGCATCAAGCCCCTCGCTGGGCACCTCGCACACACCCCCTGCCTTATCTCTGCCTGCACGCCCTGTTCCCTCCACCTAGACTGCCTGCTGAGGGGGCAGTGCCAGGAGGTTGCCTGTCCTTGGGGAAGAGGGGCAGTGACCCTGTGAAGATGCTTGACAGACAACCCCCACCACCTCAGAAGTGTGTGTGAGTGGTGAACCCTTTTAAGCCATCTTCCAGCCATTCTCACTGGAGGGAGATTTGATGGGTACAGAGCAGACCCCTACCTGTCTACCCTCCTTCGGACCCCTAGGAAGCTTCGCAGGCCTTCCAGGCTGCCAGACAGCTGCCCTGGCGTTGCCGTCTGCTTCTTCCCTGGCCCCACTCTGAGGGGCTCAGAGCTGAGGCAGAATCCCTTTTTCATTCATTTCCTGCAGAATAAAACAACATACAGAAAAGTGAATAAAACATAAATGCACAACCTAACACACTGTTAGGAAGTGAACGATCTGCAACCACCATCAGGAAATAGTTTTGCCAGCACCCAAGTGCCCTCCCCTCACAGTGTCACTTCCGGCCTCTCTGCCCTGGCTTATGTGAGTCTTGTGTTCTTGTTTTTCTAAAAAGTCTTCAGCACCCAATTATGCAGGCATTGCAGTATTTTCCTGTTTCTGTGCTTTATCCCCTTGAATCATACAGATGCAAATTCTGGCAGCTGGCTTCTTTGGCTCGTTATTATGTCTGTGAGATTTATTCATGTTGCTGTGCGTAGTATAGTTTGTGCATGTTCATTGCTAAAAACTTCCATTGTTTGGCTGTATCGTAGTTCACAGATTCATTTCACTGTCAGTCAAGCTTGTCCAATGCATGCAGCCCAGGATGCCTTTGAATGTGGCCCAACACAAATTTGTAAACTTTCTTAAAACATTATAAAGATTTTTGTTTGCGATTTTTTTTTTTAGCTCATCAGCTATAGTTAGTGGTAGTGTATTTTATGCGTGACCCGAGACAGTTCTTCCGGTATGGTCCATGGAAGCCAAAAGATTGGACATGCCTGCTGTAGATGGACAGTTGGTTTGTTTCTAGTTTGGGGTAACTACACACAATGCTGCTAGCAACAGTTTTGTCCATGTCTCTGATGCACGTGTGTTTTTTGCAAATGGTGCACAAATTTTTCTAGGGTTTGTACTCAGGAGTCTGACTCCTGGGTTCTAGGGTATGAAGATCTTTCTAAATATTGTTCTAGTTTACGTGCCCACCAGCAGTAAAACAGAATTCCCTTGCCTTCCCATCCTTGGCAGACATTTCACTTTTGCCAGTCTGGTGGGGTGTATAGTTATGGCCTTAATTTGCATTTAGCTAATTACCAAGGAGATTGAGCATATTTTTATGTTTTTATTAACCATTTTGATTTTGTCTCCTGTGAAGTGTCTATCATCTTTTGCCCATTTTTTAACTTGTTGTCTTTTTCTTTTTCTTTTCTTTTTTTTTTTTTCTGAGACAGGGTCTCACTCTGTTGCCCTGGCTGGAGTGCAGTGGTGCAATCTCAGCTCACTGCAGCCTTGAGTCAGGCTCAGGTGATTCTCTCACCTCAGCCTCCCAAGTAGCTGGGACCACAGGCCCACACCACCAAGCCCAGCTAATTTTTTGTATTTTTAAGTAGAGACGGGTTTCATCATGTTATGCAGGCTGCTCTCAAACTCTTGAGCTCAAGCGATCTGCTGGCCTCAGCCTCCCAAAGTTGGGATTATAGGCGTGAGCTACCAGATTTTTTCTTATTAATCTAATAATTCTTTGTATAGTCTTGATATTATCCATAATGTGTATTGCAAATATCTTCTCTAACTCTGGCTTGACTGTTTATGGTGTCCTTTTTTTTTGGGGGGGGTTTTTTGAGACAAGGTCTTGCTCTGTCACCCAGGCTGGAGTGTTATGGCACAATCTTGGCTTATTGCAGCCTCAATTCCTAGGCTTAAACAGTCCTCCCACCTCAGCCTCCTGAGTAGCCGGAACTACAGTCACGCACTTCCATGTCCAGATAATTTTTTTTTTTTTTTTAGAGATAGGATCTTACTATGCCCCAGCTGGTCTCAAACTCCTAGACTCAATGAGCCTCCCATCTTGACCTCCCAAAGTGCTGGGAGTACAGGCATGAGCCACTGTGCATGCCAGTTCTTATTTTTAATGCAGTTGAATTGATCAGTGTTTTCATTTTGGTTAGTGCTTTTTGTGGCTTAAGAAATTCTTTCCAGGCTGGGTACAGTGGCTCACACCTGTAATGCCAGCACTTTGGGGGCAGAGGCAGGAGGATTACTTGAGCTCAGGAGTTTGAGACCAACCTGGACAACATGGCGAAACACCATCTCTACAAAAAATACAAAAATTAGCTGGACATGGTGGTGCGTGCCTGTAGTCCCAGCTACTCAGGTGGCTGGGGTGAGAGGATTGCTTGAGCCCAGAAGGTCAAGGCTGCAGTGAGCTGTGATTGTGCCACTGCACTTCAGCCTGTGAGACAGAGTGAGACCCTATCTCAAAAAAAACCAAAAAAAAAAAAAAAAAAAAGAAAACCACTGAAATTATTTCCACTCCAAGGTCATGAAGATAGTCTCTTAGATTATATTCTGAAATCCTTATAAATGTAAATTTCATATTTAGGCCTTTAATTCACCTAGATTTGGTTTTTTGCATATGGTGTGAGGTAAGGATTCACTTTCATTTTTTTCTCTCCATAGGGTTACACACCTGTCCTATCATTGTTTGTAATCTAACTTTCTGCGCCCATCTGCAATGCCACCTCTGTCATATGTCCACATATGACATATGTAGATCTGTTGTTGGATTCTTTCCTCTGTTCCATTAGTCTGTCTGTTCTTGTGCCAATATCAAGCTGTCTTCATTATTATCAATTATGTATTGAGATCTGATAAAGTAAGTCTTTTCCACCTTATTTTTCTTCTTTGAGAGTGTCTTGACTATTCTGGCTCTTTGTATTTTCATGTAAGGTTTTTCTCCCATATAAGTTTTAAAATCAGCTTGTCAATTCCAACAACAATGATGCACTTGATAGTTTGGGAATTTATTATAGCTATCAATCAGTTTTGGGAAAATTGACGTCTTTACAATATTGAGTTTTCTGATTCATGAACATGGTTTACCTCTCTTTCCATTTGGGTCTTCTTTAAGGTTTACCAATAGGATTTTATATTTTTGTCCATTGTGGTCTTGCTTATCTTAAGTTTGATTTGTAAATATTTTATGTTTCTTTTAGTCTATTGTAAATTGTGTATTTTTAATTTCATTTTTTTTTTTGTTAATAGCATATAAAACACACCTTGTCTTTTAACTGGAGCATTTTGTCCATTGTGTATTTAATGTAATTAAATCTACCATCTTATTTTATGCTACATATTGTCTCACTTGTGTTTGTGTTTTCTTC